ACAAGACGGCTGTGATTTGGGGGCAGTTTGTTAGAGTTGATGGAGAATTGATACCATGCCAGAAAAAAAATCAGATAACTCTATTGGTGAATGAGCTGCCAAGAGTTAGTTGGAAATTGTTGTGTATGTTTTAATGGATATGAAGAGTAAACACTTTTAAAATGTTATTCACTATCATTCTGAAGTTTCTAAAATGGAAACTATTAGTGTACTGTCCATAATATTAAAAGAGATCTGGCTTCATAGTGATTACATAGCTTGGGAATGGTTCCTGCTCTTTAGCATTAAACCAAAATTTAATATCCAGGAAGTTGCAGGAATAACACATGAAGAAAGTCTTACCTTTTGTCTCCCTCTTCTCTTGTCTTGCTGTTTACATAACCCATGCAGTCTGCCTTTCTCTCAAATTCACAAATTTACACTCAGTTTATCCTCCCACTCAGACCAAAGTTTTGGAAATAGCAATTCTCTTTTGCCACCTTCCCTCCTCTCTCGTAACCTGGAGTGAACACCAATGACTAGAAAATTGGGAAGTGAGTAGCCAGACAGTAGTTGTGGGCAGGGGCTGGAAGAGATCCCAAACAAAACGGCTGTGTTAAAGAAGGCTGAGAGCCGCAGGTGCCGTCTTGGAAGCATCCCTATATAATCAGCCCAACCATGTCCTGAAGGCCCAGCAGCCCACGAAGAAGGTATGATTCTGCTGGGGCAGTTGCCCCATCCTTCACTCAAGAGTTCTCTGTAACTTTCAGAACACGGTGTTAAAACCATCGTGTAGATTGCAGACCCTGTTTCAGCTAGCAAAGAGTGGGACTCCCTTAGTTTCTAGGATCGTTGCTGTTTTAGCCACTTGCGAAGTCCCCCGGAATAGAATTTAACCAGGACTCTAATAGGACTGGACACAACTCAGGGGTGTTTGCTTTTGTAGCATTTCTTTTGGGGAATGGGGGTGGTTTAGTTTGATTCAACAAAAACTCATTGAGTACCAGTTAGCTATGAGGCACTAAGCTTATGTGAACATGGGGCTATATAGAGATTTGAGTAAATCACATTCCCTTTGTAAATGCTCTATGTTCCCATGAAACACAGCCACGATATTATCTCCCTTCTTGGCCCCCTCCATCTCCCTTCCCCTTGAGACATTCTTCTACTTTCTATTTGTTGGCACCTGGCCAAACCCTAGCCAAAAGATTCAATTTCTGTGTAGGAAACAGAAGCTATTGGTACCCAGGTTCTGTTTCACCAGAAAGGCTCAGTCTCCACACCCGCTGATTTCATGCCCACGTTGATCAGTTTTCATCTCGTTATGCCAGGCATGTCCAAACCTAACAGAGGCTTCAGTTAGCTGGGATACCCCTGAGATTGCTATGCAAAGATTGTTCTCCTGAGAGCAAATGCCAGATCCTGCCAGAGTCTTACTAGCTAGGTTAACACAAACTTTTTATGAAATAATAGTCACCCTGAACAGCTACTTTCCCCTAAATTAAAAAGGCTACAAAATTTTTGTCTTACCCCAAATTTAATGTATAAAAATTACCTGAACTCTAGAGATGAAAAATGTAAACATAGCACCCTCTATACTAGGAATCTTAACCATTTATTGATGTCACACACATATTCTCTCCCATATTTGTAGATTTGTTAAAGAGAATTCACAGGCCTCCTTATATTTGAATACAACTGTCTCAAGAACTCTTAAAAATGTACTTCTTGAAGTATTCTTGGACCTGGCATGAAACAATAAAGCTGTGAATGAACACATAATTCATTTACCTACAGCTACTTCTTAGTCTATTTTGGGAAGTCCTACTCTGCCACTGAAGTGGTGCTTTCTCCCACTCAGGAAGAGGAACTGTCAGCACTCTCATTCAGAACTTGCCTTCTACTTAGCACGGATGGCGGAAAGTACAAAAACGCTGGGCATGAGATGCTGTTAAAAATCCTTCTGTGCTCACAGGGGAGGCATTCCAAAGCCAGCCCTCATGGATAGAAGTAAAACTCCATCCTCAAGTCAAGCTGGACTTCTGAATGTCGAGTTAAAATGAAATTATCATGGTAACACATTACCTGGGCTTCCAATCAGGGAGCGATTGAAGGCTCCTTGGTGGCTAAGGTATGGCTCAGAGCCAAGTGTGGTGTTCCAGGGTACCAAGTCCTCTGCTCAATAGCTTTCATTCTGAGTGGCACCAACACATTTATAATGGAGAGTCTCTCCTAACTTTTATCATCACCAGGAAGTGTGTTCATCAAGGTGTTATCTATTCTACTAGCCTTGATGCTCACTGTTCTAGTTAAAAGGCTATCCAAAAATACTATGTCTTGGGGTACTACTGAGATTTGTTGAAACATTGGATAATTGTTCCCCTTCCCCCTCACCCAACCCATCATGTTGACAGTAAAGTCCCTTATCCTTGAGGCAGCTGACATTTCAGAGGGGCTCAAGGGTGCTTAGCTTGAAAACAAGAACAAAATATGTCTGATCACGCCCGTGTCAACTGTGGTTAAGTGTGGGAACCAGGATAAGGACAACTGAAGGCATGGATTGAGTTGTAAGGGGCCGCCTCCTTTTCCCTAGGCCCAGTTATTGTCAACATGAGGGTTTGTTCTAGAGCTACTGTCTTATCTGCCACATTCCTTTTTCATAAGAAGGCAATTTGGTAGCATCAGAATTTATCATTGTTTTTGTCCAAAAATGTGTGTCCCAGGCCAGGCGCTGTGGCTCATGCCTGTAATCCTAGCACTTTGGGAGGCCGAGGTGGGTGGATCACCTGAGGTCAGGAGTTTGAGACCAGCCTCACCAATATGATGAAACCCCGTCTCTACTAAAAATACAAAAAATTAGCCAGGTGTGGTGGCGTGCACCTGTAGTCCCAGCTACTTGGGAGGCTGAGGCGGGAGAATTGCTTGAACCTGGGATGCAGAGGTTGCAGTGAGCTGAGATAGCGCCACTGCACTCCAGCCTAGGTGACAGAGTGAGACTCTGTCTCAAAAAATAAAAAATAAAAAATAAATGTGTGTCCCTCCAGTGCCGCTTGCCCCTTGTTCTCCCAAGCACCAGGGGGACCCCTGGTCTTAGATTCAAGTTGCATCACTAGACTAACCAGCTCTGGGAACCAGAGGGACACTGGAGGAACTAGTTTGGGAAATGAAAAACATCTGCAATGAGAGGTAATTTTATTCTCCTCTTCCTTTTACCCTAGTGGAATGTGTGTTTCTTTCTTTTCTGCCCTAGTATTACTAGAACATTTGCATCGGGAAAAACAGAAAAGGTGATCTTTCAAGCACTCAAGGAGTTAGGTCTTCCCAGTGGAAAGGTATGCATTAACTTAATAATGTATTTCTAAAATGTGATTCATAACATGATTTTATTCCTTACAGAATGATGAAATTGAGCCCACAGCATTTTCTTATGAAAAGTTCTATGAACTGACACAAAAGATTTGTCCTCGGACAGATATAGAAGATCTTTTCAAAAAAATGTAAGTTCCACTTATGAGGAAGTGCCATATAAAAACTTACTTTTTCTAATAAATTTCTTTTCAGCAATGGAGACAAAACTGATTATTTAACGGTAGACCAATTAGTGAGCTTTCTAAATGAAGTAAGCTTTTTCATACATTAACTCCATAAAGTTCAACCTAAATGGAGTTATTTTCTTATCATAGCATCAACGAGATCCTCGATTGAATGAAATTTTATTTCCATTTTATGATGCCAAAAGGGCAATGCAGATCATTGAGATGTATGAACCTGATGAAGATTTGAAGAAAAAAGGTAATAAACATGAAAAAAGGACTTAAAAAAAACAAGTGCTACTAAGATGTTCTTTTTCCCCTAGGCCTTATATCAAGTGATGGGTTTTGCAGATATCTGATGTCAGATGAAAACGCCCCAGTCTTCCTAGATCGTTTAGAACTTTACCAAGAAATGGACCATCCTCTGGCTCACTACTTCATCAGTTCTTCCCATAACACTTATCTCACTGGCAGACAGTTCGGCGGGAAGTCTTCGGTAGAAATGTACAGACAGGTTCTCCTGGCTGGTTGCAGGTGAGGAACTCAAGATGGCAATTTGTTTTTTGGTTTCAATATTGTAACTTCACTATATCCCTAGATGTGTTGAACTTGACTGCTGGGATGGAAAAGGTGAAGACCAAGAACCAATAATAACTCATGGAAAAGCAATGTGTACAGATATCCTTTTTAAGGTAACTTTAAAAATAATTACACAGACTTTTCCTCTCTCATTAACGTTTTTTTTTGTTTTTAAAGGATGTAATTCAAGCCATCAAGGAAACTGCATTTGTCACATCAGAATATCCTGTAATTCTCTCCTTTGAAAATCACTGCAGGTATAATGATCCATTCTGCCACAAGTCTCTATTGAATTTACAAATGCCACTTTTTTCTCTCCAGCAAATATCAACAGTACAAGATGTCCAAATATTGCGAAGATCTATTTGGGGATCTCCTGTTGAAACAAGCACTTGAATCACATCCAGTATGTATTTTTAACAAACCATATTTCTAGCATCCTTAATTCAGCTCTTTCTGTTTCTCTCTAGCTTGAACCAGGCAGGGCTTTGCCATCCCCCAATGACCTCAAAAGAAAAATACTCATAAAAAACAAGCGGCTGAAACCTGAAGTTGAAAAAAGTAAGTGAAACACACACATTTATAATGGAAGCGTCACCATCTCTTTGCGTGTTTTTGCTAACAGAACAGCTGGAAGCTTTGAGAAGCATGATGGAAGCTGGAGAATCTGCCTCCCCAGCAAACATCTTAGAGGACGATAATGAAGAGGAGATCGAAAGTGGTGAGCTGTTTGCTTTTATTTTAAGTTACATGTGTCATGGATTTTCCATTTGTCTTTCACACAGCTGACCAAGAGGAGGAAGCTCACCCCGAATTCAAATTTGGAAATGAACTTTCTGCTGATGACTTGGGTCACAAGGAAGCTGTTGCAAATAGCGTCAAGAAGGTCAGAGTCCCCTTTCTTTCATCACTCTCAAGAAGTAAACAAATTATTTCCTTTCTCTAATTAGGCTTCAGATGACCTTGAACATGAAAACAACAAAAAGGTAACAAAATAATTCCCTTGCACATTTTAAATCAACTTATATGTTTTCTTCCTTGTGCTTGTAGGGCCTGGTCACTGTAGAAGATGAGCAGGCGTGGATGGCATCTTATAAATATGTAGGTGCTACCACTAATATCCATCCATATTTGTCCACAATGATCAACTACGCCCAGCCTGTAAAGTTTCAAGGTTTCCATGTGGCAGAAGGTAACACCAAAGGTTAAATGCAGTCGCCTTTTTTCCTGAATCCATCTTTGCTTTTCTTTTACAGAACGCAATATTCATTATAACATGTCTTCTTTTAATGAATCAGTCGGTCTTGGCTACTTGAAGACACATGCAATTGAATTTGTCAAGTATCCTTATGTATCAAGTGGAATGAGTGGTTTCTTTTTTTCTGTTTTCCTTAATAAGTTACAGTTATAACAAACGGCAAATGAGTCGCATTTACCCCAAGGGAGGCCGAGTCGATTCCAGTAATTACATGCCTCAGATTTTCTGGAACGCTGGCTGCCAGATGGTTTCACTGAACTATCAAACCCCAGGTAGGAGCTGATGTCCAGTGACCCCAAATTCCCAAGATGCTAAATTATTTTTGTCTCTTGACAGATTTAGCGATGCAATTGAATCAGGGAAAATTTGAGTATAATGGATCGTGCGGGTGAGTAATATGATTTAAACTGTTTTCACCTAACTAATAAACTTCTATGCTATTGTCCTACCAGGTACCTTCTCAAACCAGATTTCATGAGGCGGCCTGATCGAACATTTGACCCCTTCTCTGAAACTCCTGTTGATGGTGTTATTGCAGCCACTTGCTCAGTGCAGGTAAGGCCCCTGCTCATCACAAGGTAGTATAAACTTCTCTTTGCTCTCGTTCGTGCTGCTACAGGTTATATCAGGTCAATTCTTATCAGATAAGAAAATTGGCACCTACGTAGAGGTGGATATGTATGGGTTGCCCACTGACACCATACGTAAGGAATTCCGAACTCGCATGGTTATGAATAATGGACTCAATCCAGTTTACAATGAAGAGTCATTTGTATTTCGGAAGGTAGGACATTTTCAGCACGTCAAACTTACTCTAAAAATCAGTGAAAGTCCTGTTCTGTTTGCAGGTGATCCTGCCGGACCTGGCTGTCTTGAGAATAGCTGTGTATGATGATAACAACAAGCTGATTGGCCAGAGGATCCTCCCGCTTGATGGCCTCCAAGCCGGATATCGACACATTTCCCTTCGAAATGAGGGAAATAAACCATTATCACTACCAACAATTTTCTGCAATATTGTTCTTAAAACATATGTGCCTGATGGATTTGGAGGTAAGATAAACATTTGGGTACGGAATATGATATTAACGGCTCATTGGGTTTTTTTTTCCCCTAGATATCGTGGATGCTTTATCAGATCCAAAGAAATTTCTCTCAATTACAGAAAAGAGAGCAGACCAAATGAGAGCTATGGGCATTGAAACTGTAAGTAGAAATGGTTGATTAAAGGTGGCCAACATTTGGGTCAATGTAAATGTTTCTGTTCCAGAGTGACATAGCCGACGTGCCCAGTGACACTTCCAAAAATGACAAGAAAGGAAAGGCCAACACCGCCAAAGCAAATGTGACCCCTCAGAGTAGCTCTGAGCTCAGACCAACCACCACGGCTGCCCTGGCCTCTGGTGTGGAAGCCAAGAAAGGTGAGAGAGAGCCGTTGGGTTCCTTATCTTCTACATAGTGACTTAATTTTTTTTGTTTGTTTAGGTATTGAACTTATCCCTCAAGTAAGGATAGAAGACTTAAAGCAGATGAAGGTAAAATTGCTTGACTATTTTGCAAGCACTCTAACCTATTTTTGATTCTATTTTTCTCCCAAAGGCTTACTTGAAGCATTTAAAGAAACAGCAGAAGGAGCTAAATTCTTTAAAGAAGAAACATGCAAAGGTACAGTGCTCTACAGCTACTATTTTGTGTTACCAATTCATAACTGCAAATCCTTCTTGTTCAGGAACACAGTACCATGCAGAAGTTACACTGCACGCAAGTTGACAAAATTGTGGCACAGTATGACAAAGAGAAGTCGACTCATGAGAAAATCCTAGAGAAGGCAATGAAGAAGAAGGGGTAATACTGTTTATTTCCTTCTGAAGACTTTCTCTGGCATGCATTTGCAACTTTCCATTTTCAGGGGAAGTAATTGTCTCGAAATGAAAAAAGAAACAGAAATCAAAATTCAGACGCTGACATCAGATCACAAATCTAAGGTAAGAAAATGCCCATTTTTACAGCAGTGACTTACAATGGCACCGTCCCCTTTTTCCCAAACAGGTCAAAGAGATTGTAGCACAGCACACAAAGGAATGGTCAGAAATGATCAATACCCACAGTGCTGAGGAGCAAGAAATCCGAGACCTGCACCTCAGCCAGCAGTGTGAGCTGCTGAAAAAGCTACTCATCAATGCCCACGAGCAGCAAACCCAGCAGCTGAAACTGTCCCATGACAGGTGGGGGAATTGCCGTCTCCAGAGTAAACATCTCCCTGTTTGTTTTCTTGTTTTTAATACATAGGGAAAGCAAGGAAATGCGAGCACACCAGGCTAAGATTTCTATGGAAAATAGCAAAGCCATCAGCCAAGATAAATCTATCAAGAATAAAGCAGAACGGGAAAGGTAAGTCTGAGAGTGTTCACTGCAGGAATATGTACCAACCGTTATTTGTGCCCATTGCTTTTAGGCGAGTCAGGGAGTTAAACAGCAGCAACACTAAAAAGTTTCTGGAAGAAAGAAAGAGAGTAAGTATTTTATTATATTTTTGGCATTCTTCAATCAGAATTTTTTTTTTTTTTTTTTTTGCAGCTTGCCATGAAGCAGTCCAAAGAAATGGATCAGTTGAAAAAAGTCCAGCTTGAACATCTAGAATTCCTAGAGAAACAGAATGAGCAGGTATTTTACCTAAAATACGTAAAAACATGCAGCAATTTTGACATTACTATTTTTGTACAAACAGCTTTTGAAATCCTGTCATGCAGTGTCCCAAACGCAAGGTAGGACCGAAACTCTGATAAGCAAGACGTTGACACACGTAAGGCCATGTTTCTGATGTTATAGGCGAAGGAGATGCAGCAGATGGTGAAATTGGAAGCCGAGATGGACCGCAGACCAGCAACAGTAGTATGAAACTCCAAAATGCAAACTGAAGCAGCAAACCCACAAAGCATCAAAAGACTCACTCACAAACTTCTGAACACAAACTCCATGGATGAAAGCTGTTTATTTTGTTTCCTTTATGTGTAAACAAGATGATATCTGAAACCAGAGAGACTTGGAATGTCTGACTGACTTCTATTTAACAGCTTGAGTATTGCATTTCCTTGGCCAAACAAAAATAGCTACAAATCCACAAAAATTTACTATTCCAGTAAGGCAGAGTCCAACCATTGATAATACAACTTAAACATGTTTGCTATAAAATACCATCACAAGTAAATGAGCTTGGTGTGAACAACTCTCCTTTGTGATGCCTTAGGACATGTTTGAACTGCAGCAAAAAACAAAAACAAAAAACAGTGCATTAGCAATTTCATAGCAAGTGCATGCACTAGGAAAAGAAAACTCTGTCTACAAGTTTATTAGCAGAAGTGGTGGTCTGCTAGACAAATAATTTTGCAAAATTTTTCTACATCTAAGTTACCTCATCAGTAAGTGCCATGTCTCTACCATGCCATCAGAGGCTAATTTCCTGTAAAAGTTGTGGAAATTGTTAGAACAATAGAAAAATAGAGCAGTGTATGTGTGCCAAAACTCATCATTACTCAAAGGAGAACTGTGTTAGGCACATTTAAGAAAGTTTACATCTGACATTGCTTTATAGGAATTGTTTCTGCAGATTCCGGATATTATAATTCACACCATAAAGATTGTGAAGTGGTTATTGGCAAACGTTTGTAAATGTGACCATGTATAAAGTATTTATACTCTTTAATTCACACTGTTAGAGAGCAAAATCATCTAAGTATTGCCACATGACAAGATTAGTAAACAGGAATACTAGAACTATGTTTGCATGATACACAAGCACCAATAAAGACTAATCCATACACAGTTAACCTAATGCCAAATAAATACTGGTTAAATAAATGTATGGCACAGAATATAATTTGACTATCAAGACTTTTAGCATAATGAAAAACCCTCTCTCTATATATATATGTGTATATGAATTATGTGGGCATTCTTGATACTTCAAGTTCTAGTTTGAAAAAAATACATAACTAATTTAATTTTACACAAAAATATTTATGCAGATTTTCAGAATTTCATATCAGGAAATGACCTTTTTATGTCTGTTAAATATCAAAACAATTTGCTACAGTGTTAATCTGCATGGTCTTTAAGCCTGCTGTAGTTGAGTTGCAGACAGTGCATGAAAAAGTATTCCGCTGGGAATTGAGCCATGCCACCAAAGCCAAGAGGAGCGCATGGAAACCCGGTAGTCTAGAACTAATCAGATTACTGATTTTAGGGCACAGCACCAGATGAATTGTTGTATATGCTTGTAAAAATTGATTCTGTGTGTTCCTCTGAACAAAGCGGAGAAAATGATGATACCATCAATATTGAAATTAAACTTCCAACTTCTCTAATAAAAAATTAAAACACGCATAACACTCGTCAAGAGTATTTGCTCCCAAGACACATTCTAGCAAATGTTTTGCCTTTTTCATATACATGATATCATCGTTATTTTCAAAGGGGGCTTATTAATACCCTCAGCATGTTTTTCACCCAAATGATGCAAAACATGCAGATTCTAGTTGACTTCAGTTGTAATAGACTTGTTTTTCTCCTATTTATGATTTGAAGTGGATTCTGTAAAATATCTCTTGTTCTTAGTTTCCTTATCTGTAAAACAGTGGAGTTAGACTACATATCTTTTGGCACTAACATCTCATGAAAAATTATGGTTAATAAAATATCACCACATTTGGATTGCCAATTTTCAAAGATTCTGAGTGGCTTCTCATCATC